TGGATGGATCAGAGCTGGAAGGAAGAAAAGCCCACATTACCAGGGTTAGGGGGTGTGTGAGGGGGTGGGGATTTTAAGGGTCGTCCAATCCAGTGGCATTTAGTACTGTCTCCCTTCCCCCAGGGCTCATTTTGGAATTTTATGGTAGGTATTTTGTTATATTTGGTGTCAGTGGTAACATTGCTACTAGCGTTGTGGATAGGAGCCAGGATCCTGCAATGTACAGGACAGTCCTGCCCACTGAAAAAATGTTCACACTTTCAAATGTCTTGCTGAACATTCAGGTAGGTGAAAATTCTATTTCTAAATTATCTGAATCTAAACCTGTTTTCTGGATAAACATGTATTTTTGCACAGTTTTAACATACACTGATCTTCCAGGAATGTAATTATTGTATAATCAAGAGACGATTGTCCTGTGTTTCATTCAGAACTTCACGAAAACATGTTTGCCATTTTGGATCATAATTTTGTGACTTTTGCAACAATGTAAGTCACAGCTTTGTGGCTGTGGCACTCAGACAACGTCTATGTGTAAAGGCGACCACCTTATTAGGTCTCCTGCAGCAGCCAAGACCAAACACATTGAAGTATGTGTTTTTAAACGACAGATGACGGTCCTCTTTTTTTTCTCTTTCATTACACTTAAGGCATAACATTAGTTTTTAATATGTAGGTGTGTATGTTATGTATGATTTTCTAGGCCATTATATATGAATATCAGGTCAGGAGAATAAGATGGACATTACAAACTATTTGTTAGAAAAAGGGGGCATTGGGTGTGACAGCGCGCCATCCACTGGTCCATTTCCAAGACTCCCACACGTGGCTGCACCTGCAGCTTCACCTCCCCGGGCTGGGTCCCCGCTTGGCTCTGATTCTTACCTGCCCCATTCCCCAGGGGTAACAGTCACCGTGGGCCAGACCCGAGCTAGCCGACAGGGATGCGGCCACAGCTGGCCGGGCGTGACCACCACCGAGGCGCAGCGACCTTGCTCCTAGAGAGGCCCGGCCGCCTGGTGACGCACTTCCGGCAGCGCCGGGGAGCAGTCCGCTACGGAGGTGAGTGCAGGGCTCCGGGCGCTGTGTGCCGTGCCCTGTCCCCCAGGCTCTGGGTCCGGTTGAGACGCACTCCCACCCTGGGTGCTGCAGGGTCTCCCGTGGCCTACGCTGCCAGGAGGCCCAGGCTGGGAGAGGGAGCAGGGCGGCGGCCCGGGGTGCTCTTCCGCGCTCCTCGACTCCAGCTTTGGTCTTTGTGGCTCAATAGCTTGCGCCCATTGGAAGGGGAAACGCACGTTGCTGTCCCAGCCACGAGGCCCTGAGCATTTAGCACTTGGTCGACGGGGGAAGATGTGTCGGTGCAGCTAAAAGATGGAATATTTGCGGGCGTGAAGCGGCCCGAGGTGATACCACAAGTCTTTTGACATGCTGAGGTCTGGCAGGAACATTAACCTATGTGCATCCCGAGTATGGACCGTGTGCTCCCAGGCTCCTGACATAGGGTCATGAATTAGGGCCGAGTGGGAGCGCAGAGCCCCTCCCAGTCACCCGGCAGCAGAAGCAGCCCGGCTTTTGGAGGACATTGTCTCCTGGAGCAGTGTCAGTCCCAAAAGGTAACTCAGCCCTGCTTCTCTCGGCTCAGGGTAATGTGTTCCTCCTCCTCAACCCAACTCCCAGCCTCCAACCCCTAGAGGTAACAGTTATATTGACTTTTGTGTTAATTGTTCACACTTGTCTCTCTTTGTGTTTCTCCTTAGCTCCAGCCCTTCTCTGAGACGGGGACCAGGGGATGGCAGCCATGCACCTGACAGCCTGGCCCCAGGTGAGCTGTGGGGTCCTTCAGCTCTTCCTCTGACCTGCAAACCAAATTTTCCATACATTTTCAGGGACTTCACGGATCCCCTGAAGCTCATCCATGGACTTCCATGGACTACAGGTTGGGAACAGTCCACAGTCACACCAGTTGTAAGCCCTTATACTGCGCTCTGCCCCTCACTTAGGGCCTGAGCTATGGAATTGGCCCTAGGGCAGCAGGAACCTATTGTTTCAGAAGTCGGTGACCTTTGAGGACGTGGCTGTGTACTTCACCCAGGCGGAATGGGATGGCCTGTCCCCTGCACAGAGGACCCTGTACAGGGATGTGATGCTGGAGAATTATGGGAATGTGGCCTCCCTGGGTAAGACCTCTCTACCCTGGGAACCTGGAATCTCTGTCTCTCCTATTTACCTCTCCCAAACCAGGATTTCCACTTCTCAAACCTGCTGTGATCTCACAACTGGAGGGAGGAAGTGAGCTGGGGGGCTCATCTCCACTGGCTGCAGGAACAGGCCTCCAGGGCCTCCAGACTGGTAAGGGAGGTACATATTTCCCACTCTGTTGGTTCCACTACTGTCACTTTTTTTTTTTTTTGAGATGGAGTCTCGCTCTGTCGCCCAAACTGGAGTGCAGTGGCAAGAACTTGGCTCACCGCAACTTCCGTTTCCCGGGTTCGAGCAATTCTCCTGCCTCATCCTCCCGAGTAGCTGGAACTACAGGCACGTACCACCACACCCGGCTAATTTTTTGTACATGACATTTTATGTTTTCTGTTTTTTATAGTAGATATTCAGACTGACAATGATTTGACAAAGGAAATGTATGAAGGAAAAGAGAATGTATCATTTGAACTTCAAAGAGACTTTTCCCAGGAAACAGACTTTTCAGAAGCCTCTCTTCTAGAGAAACAACAGGAAGTCCACTCAGCAGGAAATATAAAGAAGGAGAAGAGCAACACCATTGATGGAACAGTGAAAGATGAGACAAGCCCCGTGGAGGAGTGTTTTTTTAGTCAAAGTTCAAACTCATATCAGTGTCATACCATCACTGGAGAGCAGCCCTCTGGGTGTACAGGATTGGGGAAATCCATCAGCTTTGATACAAAACTCGTGAAGCATGAAATAATTAATTCTGAGGAAAGACCTTTCAAATGTGAAGAATTAGTAGAGCCCTTTAGGTGTGACTCTCAACTTATTCAACATCAAGAGAACAACACTGAGGAAAAGCCTTATCAGTGTTCGGAGTGTGGCAAAGCTTTCAGCATTAATGAGAAATTAATTTGGCATCAGAGACTTCACAGTGGGGAGAAACCCTTCAAATGTGTGGAGTGTGGGAAAAGCTTCAGCTACAGTTCCCATTATATCACACATCAGACAATCCACAGTGGGGAGAAGCCCTATCAGTGTAAGATGTGTGGGAAGGCCTTCAGTGTTAATGGAAGCCTAAGTAGGCATCAGAGAATCCATACGGGAGAGAAGCCCTATCAGTGCAAGGAATGTGGAAATGGCTTCAGCTGTAGTTCTGCATATATTACACATCAGAGAGTCCACACTGGAGAGAAACCTTACGAGTGTAATGACTGTGGGAAAGCGTTCAATGTTAATGCAAAATTAATTCAACATCAGAGAATCCATACTGGAGAGAAACCTTATGAATGTAATGAATGTGGAAAAGGCTTCAGGTGCAGCTCCCAGCTTAGGCAGCATCAGAGCATCCACACAGGAGAAAAGCCCTATCAGTGTAAAGAGTGTGGAAAAGGCTTCAATAATAATACAAAACTCATTCAGCATCAGAGAATCCACACAGGTGAGAAACCCTATGAATGCACTGAATGTGGAAAAGCCTTCAGTGTCAAAGGGAAGTTAATCCAACACCAGAGAATTCACACAGGCGAGAAACCCTATGAGTGTAATGAATGCGGGAAAGCCTTCAGATGTAACTCCCAATTTCGGCAGCATCTGAGAATTCACACTGGGGAGAAGCCCTATGAGTGTAATGAGTGTGGAAAGGCCTTCAGCGTTAATGGGAAACTAATGCGGCATCAGAGAATTCACACTGGGGAGAAACCTTTTGAATGTAATGAGTGTGGGAGATGCTTTACTTCTAAAAGAAACCTACTTGATCATCACCGAATCCATACTGGAGAAAAGCCCTATCAATGTAAGGAATGTGGGAAAGCCTTCAGTATCAATGCCAAACTAACTAGGCATCAGAGGATACATACTGGGGAGAAACCTTTCAAATGTATGGAATGTGAGAAAGCATTCAGCTGTAGTTCTAACTATATTGTGCACCAGAGAATCCATACAGGAGAGAAACCCTTTCAGTGTAAGGAGTGTGGAAAAGCCTTCCATGTTAATGCCCATTTAATTCGGCATCAGAGAAGCCACACTGGGGAGAAACCCTTCAGATGTGTGGAATGTGGCAAAGGCTTCAGCTTTAGTTCTGACTACATTATACATCAGACAGTCCACACTTGGAAGAAACCCTATATGTGTAGTGTGTGTGGGAAAGCATTCAGGTTTAGCTTCCAGCTCAGTCAGCATCAGAGTGTCCATAGTGAAGGAAAATCCTAATAATGAGAAAGATATAGAAAACTCTTAAGGTTAATGCCAAAATGGATCAAGTATCATCAGATTCATCCATTGAAAAACCTCCAAGAGGGCATGAATATGGCAGAGTCTTCATATGGAAACAGTTTTTATTCTATTCAGTTTAAATCAGGAAAGGATGACCAGTTAAAGAGAAACATCCAAAAATAGCTTTGTTTTGTACCAACAGGAATTAGAAAATATAATGAAAAGATTTCGTTCCCAGCAGCATCAAGAAAAGTAGATTTTCTAGAAATAAACAGTTATGGAGGACTTGTATGGAGAAATTTAAGTCTTCACTGAGGGCCACTTTACAAAGGAAATTTGAATAAATGGAGAGAGAGAGAAGCCTTGTTGTTGGATAGGAAAACCCGTACTAAAGATACTCTACCTACATTAATTTATTTGTTTAATTTTTGACAACAAGCATGTATTACTTTTGAAAAGATGAAAAATAAAGATTTATTTAAAAAAGGAAAAAGGTATGAGTACATTTTTAATTTTCATGTAATT